ATAATGAAATTTTTCCAGACTTAGAAAAGATATCAGGAAATTAACATTTGCAAGGCAATTTACAGTTTTCAAAGAGCTTTTCTCATTAATTATCTCAGAAAACTGAATAATGATGTGATTATTAAAGGTTAATTAAGCAAATACTTGTGAAGTAATTGGGAGGTAATCTATTTCTAATTTAACAGGTCAATCACGGGTATTTAGGAAATATTTTTGCTGGTTAACAACTCTAACCAAAACAAAAAGGTATTTAAATGGTTTCCCTAGTGAAAAACCATAAGCATGTGTTTCCTCTATTAAGTCAATTGTTTCAAAGAACTAGCATGAGAATTCCTAATTTCACCGTTTTGATGATTTAAGGTTTTATGAAGATTCTGAGCTCTTCCCTCCCGACGTTAATCCATGTCTTACATTGTTCATTTTGGCGCTTTAGAATAAAATATCTTTGGAAAGTAACTATGAGAAAGCACAGAGGGATATGTTAGTGAAATAGCCATTTTCTTGTGGGAAGCAAGACATTTCGGTTATCGACTACACAGAAGAGTGAATAAAACCCAACGCCTATCAACCACCAAACGTGACTCTGCTTGCATAATCATACAAATAAATTTTCTTTAAAAATTTTTCATGGGTGCAGTATATAAAATGATCAATAGTCTCATCAGCAGTGGAACTACAAACTGCTTTCTCCTAACTTTGTGTAGCCTGGGTGCTGCCTCACGATTACTAAGTGGTTTAAAATCATATCCCACTTGCTCCTTGGTTTATCAGCGAAAGACGTGATTCCCAGGTAGGAAAACGCCAAGTGTCCCGCAAAGGTACAGGTAAAACGTAGCAGTTACTGCGAGAAGACTGGCCCCGGGGAGTCCCAGGGCTCGGTCGGGGCCCCCGCACGAGCTGAGGAAGTGGACAGCGGGCACCTTTGTCTGTGCCTAGTTCCCTGGACCCGGGCCGAGCGATGCGGGTGGGGGCGCGGTTCGGGCGGGTCCCGGCGCTGCCCGGGGGAAGCGCGCGGCGACGGCGGCCCGGCTTGGGAGCCGGAGGTCAGCGGCTGCGCGGCCGGCCCCCTCCCACGGGAGCCGCGCCAGGGCCCAGCAAGAGTCGGGCGGGATCGCTATTGTTTTTGGCGAGCACATAAATCCCCGGGCCGACCCACTGCGCACCCAGGTTTCCTCCCGGAGGCCTTTCGGTTTCCTCTGAGGCCCTATATAGAGGCTCCAGGCCCGGACTGTGCAGAGGTGCGCGCCCACGCCGGCCTCCCGGACCAGCCTTCGCTCTCCTCCCCTCCCCGCCCCCTTGCAGGAGGGAGGCGCCCTGGAGTCTCCCCTCCAGCGAGAGGGGCTGCGCGGGCCGGGCCGGGCCGGGCTGGGCTGGAGCAGCGGCGGCCGCGGGAGCCGAGCTTGCAGCGAGGGACCGGCTGAGGCGCGCGGGAGGGAAGGAGGCAAGGGCTCCGCGGCGCTGTCGCCGCCGCTGCCGCTCACTCTCGGGGAAGAGATGGCGGCGGAGCGGGGAGCCCGGCGACTCCTCAGCACCCCCTCCTTCTGGCTCTACTGCCTGCTGCTGCTCGGGCGCCGGGCGCCGGGCGCCGCGGCCGCCAGGAGCGGCTCCGCGCCGCAGTCCCCAGGTAAGCGGCGGGCGCGGGCCCGGGGGTTCGCGCTTAACTTTGTTCTTTTTCTTTATTTTTGTAGGAGCCAGCATTCGAACGTTCACTCCATTTTATTTTCTGGTGGAGCCGGTGGATACACTCTCAGTTAGAGGCTCTTCTGTTATATTAAACTGTTCAGCATATTCTGAGCCTTCTCCAAAAATTGAATGGAAAAAAGATGGAACTTTTTTAAACTTAGTATCAGATGATCGACGCCAGCTTCTCCCGGATGGATCTTTATTTATCAGCAATGTGGTGCATTCCAAACACAATAAACCTGATGAAGGTTATTATCAGTGTGTGGCCACTGTTGAGAGTCTTGGAACTATTATCAGTAGAACAGCGAAGCTCATAGTAGCAGGTAAGTTTTAAGTGATTTTTTTTTTTGCATTTAATTTTATTTCTTCTCTTCCTTTATTGTCCAGGTCTTCCAAGATTTACCAGCCAACCAGAACCTTCCTCAGTTTATGCTGGGAACAATGCAATTCTGAATTGTGAAGTTAATGCAGATTTGGTCCCATTTGTGAGGTGGGAACAGAACAGACAACCCCTTCTTCTGGATGATAGAGTTATCAAACTTCCAAGTGGAATGCTGGTTATCAGCAATGCAACTGAAGGAGATGGCGGGCTTTATCGCTGCGTAGTGGAAAGTGGTGGGCCACCAAAGTATAGTGATGAAGTTGAATTGAAGGTTCTTCCAGGTATTAACTCATTATCAGGACTGATGGTTTTATTATTGTCTTTGTTAATTTTTTTTTTTTTTAGATCCTGAGGTGATATCAGACTTGGTATTTTTGAAACAGCCTTCTCCCTTAGTCAGAGTCATTGGTCAGGATGTAGTGTTGCCATGTGTTGCTTCAGGACTTCCTACTCCAACCATTAAATGGATGAAAAATGAGGAGGCACTTGACACAGAAAGGTAAGTGTTGTCTGCCTAAAAGCCTTCTTCAGGTATCTTTTTTTTTTTTTTTTTTTTAACACAGCTCTGAAAGATTGGTATTGCTGGCAGGTGGTAGCCTGGAGATCAGTGATGTTACTGAGGATGATGCTGGGACTTATTTTTGTATAGCTGATAATGGAAATGAGACAATTGAAGCTCAAGCAGAGCTTACAGTGCAAGGTATGTAAATATTTACTGTATAATTTAAAAATATTAATGTCTTAATTTCCTTTTTATTTTAAAGCTCAACCTGAATTCCTGAAGCAGCCTACTAATATATATGCTCACGAATCTATGGATATTGTATTTGAATGTGAAGTGACTGGAAAACCAACTCCAACTGTGAAGTGGGTCAAAAATGGGGATATGGTTATCCCAAGTGATTATTTTAAGATTGTAGTAAGTATTTTTCAAAGAAGTGTGTTTATTTCTATGTAATTTTATTTATGCTTTTCTTCTTCAGAAGGAACATAATCTTCAAGTTTTGGGTCTGGTGAAATCAGATGAAGGGTTCTATCAGTGCATTGCTGAAAATGATGTTGGAAATGCACAAGCTGGAGCCCAACTGATAATCCTTGAACATGGTAAGAAGGGCTGAAATAGTCAGATGATAGAGCTTCATATTCCCCAATGTTTGCACATGACAAGATGTTGCCATCCCAACATTACCTCCCACTTCACTGACCAGTGCCACTACTGACCATCTAGCACCAGCCACAACGGGACCACTGCCTTCAGCTCCTCGGGATGTCGTGGCCTCCCTGGTCTCTACCCGCTTCATCAAATTGACGTGGCGGACACCTGCATCAGATCCTCACGGAGACAACCTTACCTACTCTGTGTTCTACACCAAGGAAGGGATTGCTAGGTAAGTGCCTGTGTGTCTGCAGCCAGTTGGCTATGCTATCTCTCTCCAAATCCTTTGTCTAAAGGGAACGTGTTGAGAATACCAGTCACCCAGGAGAGATGCAAGTAACCATTCAAAACCTAATGCCAGCGACCGTGTACATCTTTAGAGTTATGGCTCAAAATAAGCATGGCTCAGGAGAGAGTTCAGCTCCACTGCGAGTAGAAACACAACCTGAGGGTAAGTCTTCCACCTGTCTGTCAGCACCCCCTTATATCTTGCTTTCTCGAACTTTTCTTTCTAGTTCAGCTCCCTGGCCCAGCACCTAACCTTCGTGCATATGCAGCTTCGCCTACCTCCATCACTGTTACGTGGGAAACACCAGTGTCTGGCAATGGGGAAATTCAGAATTATAAATTGTACTACATGGAAAAGGGGACTGATAAAGAACAGGTATGAAGTGAAGCAACTTTTCAAACCATTGAGCATATGTATAAAGTGTTTTATTTTATTCAAGGATGTTGATGTTTCAAGTCACTCTTACACCATTAATGGGTTGAAAAAATATACAGAGTATAGTTTCCGAGTGGTGGCCTACAATAAACATGGTCCTGGAGTTTCCACACCAGATGTTGCTGTTCGAACATTGTCAGATGGTGAGTCTTTCTTCCTCTGGAACGATATACCAAAAAAATTTTTTTTTTTTTTTTGTTTCTCTAGTTCCCAGTGCTGCTCCTCAGAATCTGTCCTTGGAAGTGAGAAATTCAAAGGTAAAACTGTATGATGCTGCTGTTCATTTTTACAGCCTTTTTTCTATAATTCTGTCTTGTGCAGAGTATTATGATTCACTGGCAGCCACCTGCTCCAGCCACACAAAATGGGCAGATTACTGGCTACAAGATTCGCTACCGAAAGGCCTCCCGAAAGAGTGATGTCACTGAGACCTTGGTAAGCGGGACACAGCTGTCTCAGCTGATTGAAGGTAAGCTACCGTGCACAAAGGCAAAAGGTACATTTCAGTTGTCTTCTTTGTCATTTGGTCTCAGGTCTTGATCGGGGGACTGAGTATAATTTCCGAGTGGCTGCTCTAACAATCAATGGTACAGGCCCGGCAACTGACTGGCTGTCTGCTGAAACTTTTGAAAGTGACCTAGATGGTAAGAATAACAATTGGCAAGACTGGAACACATCTCATCTTGCTTTTCCACTTTTCCTTCCCAGAAACTCGTGTTCCTGAAGTGCCTAGCTCTCTTCACGTACGCCCGCTCGTTACTAGCATCGTAGTGAGCTGGACTCCTCCAGAGAATCAGAACATTGTGGTCAGAGGTTACGCCATTGGTTATGGCATTGGCAGCCCTCATGCCCAGACCATCAAAGTGGACTATAAACAGCGCTATTACACCATTGAAAATCTGGGTATGTTTGCTAAGTAGAGAAAGTTAATTGTGCATTTTTTTAATGTGTGTTTCTTTTTTTTCAGATCCCAGCTCTCACTATGTGATTACCCTGAAAGCATTTAATAACGTGGGTGAAGGCATCCCCCTGTATGAGAGTGCTGTGACCAGGCCTCACACAGGTAAGGTATCCTATCTTTCCTAGTCTCCAGCATTTATTTGTTATTAATGCTCCATACACTCCAGTGCCAGATCCCACTCCCATGATGCCACCAGTGGGAGTTCAGGCTTCCATTCTGAGTCATGACACCATCAGGATTACGTGGGCAGACAACTCGCTGCCCAAGCACCAGAAGATTACAGACTCCCGATACTACACCGTCCGATGGAAAACCAACATCCCAGCAAACACCAAGTACAAGGTACTGACACATTTGCCCTGGCTGAAAAAAGCAATTTTAAAGTCTCAATTCATGTTTTTTTCAGAATGCAAATGCAACCACTTTGAGTTATTTGGTGACTGGTTTAAAGCCGAATACACTCTATGAATTCTCTGTGATGGTGACCAAAGGTCGAAGATCAAGTACATGGAGTATGACAGCCCATGGGACCACCTTTGAATTAGGTATGTGTTGTCAGAAGCCATGTCACATGGCTCAGAAATTATTAAAAATTTTGTTATTTTGTAGTTCCGACTTCTCCACCCAAGGATGTGACTGTTGTGAGTAAAGAGGGGAAACCTAAGACCATAATTGTGAATTGGCAGCCTCCCTCCGAAGCCAATGGCAAAATTACAGGTAAAATGCAATCAAGTGTGCATTTCTTTGTGAGATTTCTTTTCCCATTAATTCCTTTGGACAGGTTACATCATATATTACAGTACAGATGTGAATGCAGAGATACATGACTGGGTTATTGAGCCTGTTGTGGGAAACAGACTGACTCACCAGATACAAGAGTTAACTCTTGACACACCATACTACTTCAAAATCCAGGCACGGAACTCAAAGGGCATGGGACCCATGTCTGAAGCTGTCCAATTCAGAACACCTAAAGGTAATGCTCCCCAAGCTGAGGGTTTTGTTGTGGGTCATTATTGACATGATTTCTTCTCCTTTAGCCTCAGGGTCTGGAGGGAAAGGAAGCCGGCTGCCAGACCTAGGATCCGACTACAAACCTCCAATGAGCGGTAAAGCCTTTCCCATGGCGTTTTTTGCTTACCCCTAACACATGTACCATTTCTCTCTCTGCAGGCAGTAACAGCCCTCATGGGAGCCCCACCTCTCCTCTGGACAGTAATATGCTGCTGGTCATAATTGTTTCTGTTGGCGTCATCACCATCGTGGTGGTTGTGATTATCGCTGTCTTTTGTACCCGTCGTACCACCTCTCACCAGAAAAAGTAAGAAGCCCCAGATGCACCCCTTAGATTTTTTTTTAAAAGCTCCTCTGAACTTCGTGCCTAGGAAACGAGCTGCCTGCAAATCAGTGAATGGCTCTCATAAGTACAAAGGGAATTCCAAAGATGTGAAACCTCCAGATCTCTGGATCCATCATGAGAGACTGGAGCTGAAACCCATTGATAAGTCTCCAGACCCAAACCCCATCATGACTGATACTCCAATTCCTCGCAACTCTCAAGATATCACACCAGTTGACAACTCCATGGACAGCAATATCCATCAAAGGCGAAATTCATACAGAGGTACCATTTTAAGTGCAGGTTTTTTCTCAAATGCTGGTAACTAACCTCCACGTTTAACATCTAGGGCATGAGTCAGAGGACAGCATGTCTACACTGGCTGGAAGGCGAGGAATGAGACCAAAAATGATGATGCCCTTTGACTCCCAGCCACCCCAGCGTAAGTAGAAGCATCTCTTTTCCTCAGTGCTATAAGCATTTCTCTGTCTTGTGTTCATTCACAGCTGTGATTAGTGCCCATCCCATCCATTCCCTCGATAACCCTCACCATCATTTCCACTCCAGCAGCCTCGCTTCTCCAGCTCGCAGTCATCTCTACCACCCGGGCAGCCCATGGCCCATTGGCACATCCATGTCCCTTTCAGACAGGGCCAATTCCACAGGTGAGAGATGAGGATCAAGCCCAGATGGAAACGAAATGCTAACATTTAGACTTTCCTGCTGTAGAATCCGTTCGAAATACCCCCAGCACTGACACCATGCCAGCCTCTTCGTCTCAAACATGCTGCACTGATCACCAGGACCCTGAAGGTGCTACCAGCTCCTCTTACTTGGCCAGCTCCCAAGAGGAAGATTCAGGCCAGAGTCTTCCCACTGCCCATGTTCGCCCTTCCCACCCATTGAAGAGCTTCGCCGTGCCAGCAATCCCGCCTCCAGGACCTCCCACCTATGATCCTGCATTGCCAAGCACACCATTACTGTCCCAGCAAGGTGAGTGAGGATGGCAGCACACCTGGAGGGAGGCCACATATCTGATGGTGCCCTTTCCCCTCAGCTCTGAACCATCACATTCACTCAGTGAAGACAGCCTCCATCGGGACTCTAGGAAGGAGCCGGCCTCCTATGCCAGTGGTTGTTCCCAGTGCCCCTGAAGTGCAGGAGACCACAAGGATGTTGGAAGACTCCGAGAGTGTAAGTTCGTGGGGCCATCAGTCCAGCCAGATCCAGCCCAGTAACAGTGTTTTCTTTTCCATAGAGCTATGAACCAGATGAGCTGACCAAAGAGATGGCCCACCTGGAAGGACTAATGAAGGACCTAAACGCTATCACAACAGCATGACGACCTTCACCAGGACCTGACTTCAAACCTGAGTCTGGAAGTCTTGGAACTTACCCTTGAAAACAAGGAATTGTACAGAGTACGAGAGGACAGCACTTGAGAACACAGAATGAGCCAGCAGACTGGCCAGCGCCTCTGTGTAGGGCTGGCTCCAGGCATGGCCACCTGCCTTCCCCTGGTCAGCCTGGAAGAAGCCTGTGTCGAGGCAGCTTCCCTTTGCCTGCTGATATTCTGCAGGACTGGGCACCATGGGCCAAAATTTTGTGTCCAGGGAAGAGGCGAGAAGTGCAACCTGCATTTCACTTTGTGGTCAGGCCGTGTCTTTGTGCTGTGACTGCATCACCTTTATGGAGTGTAGACATTGGCATTTATGTACAATTTTATTTGTGTCTTATTTTATTTTACCTTCAAAAACAAAAACGCCATCCAAAACCAAGGAAGTCCTTGGTGTTCTCCACAAGTGGTTGACATTTGACTGCTTGTTCCAATTATGTATGGAAAGTCTTTGACAGTGTGGGTCGTTCCTGGGGTTGGCTTGTTTTTTGGTTTCATTTTTATTTTTTAATTCTGAGTCATTGCATCCTCTACCAGCTGTTAATCCATCACTCTGAGGGGGAGGAAATGTTGCATTGCTGTTTGTAAGCTTTTTTTATTATTTTTTTATTATAATTATTAAAGGCCTGACTCTTTCCTCTCATCACTGTGAGATTACAGATCTATTTGAATTGAATGAAATGTAACATTGAAAAGACTTGTTTGTTGCTTTCTGTGCAGTTTCAGTATTGGGGCGGGTGGGGGGCTGGGGGTTGGTAATAGGAAATGGAGGGGCTGCTGAGGTCCTGTGAATGTTTCTGTCATTGTACTTTCTTCCAGAAGCCTGCAGAGAATGGAAGCATCTTCTTTATTGTCCTTTCCTGGCATGTCCATCCTTATTGTCACTACGTTGCAACTGGAGTTTGATTTGGATCTGGTTTTAAAATTCTTCTGTGCAATAGATGGGTTTGAGGATTTAGCGGCCCTGATGTCTTGGTCATAGCCTGGTAAGAATGTCCATGCTGAGGAGCCAGATGTTGTATTTCTAACTGCCTGAGTCACACAGAATAGGGTAAGAGCCTGACCCCATTCTGTAAATCAGAAAGCAAGGATGGAGACCCTTTCCTGCTGCTATTATTGGCTCTCTTTGAGGAAGTTGGAGGTTAAGGAAGGAACTTGTTTGTTTCCGTATACGACTCCTTCTTCTCTCTAGTTCAGTCTTCAGCCAGTCCAGCGCTCTCTTCCACACTTCAGAGCCCCTTCAGAGAAAGCATTAGCAGGAATGAGACAAGGCAGAGCTGCAGTGCCCCCTGAGGCTTCCACACATCTTTCTGAATATTATTTTTCAAGTAACAAGGGCAGGGACAGCGGAAACAGCTGCCCACCCCCCCCATCCCAGCAGCTCAGCTAAGCCCTGATGAGAATGAAGCCACAGGAGTTGTCTGAGGTGAACCCAGCCGCTCAGCCACACATGGAAGCCATTGCCTTTGCACATAGTTCTTGGGTTCTTTTTCCTAAAAAGGTAAGGAGCTGAGGTGTGTGGTTTTTTAATATTAAGAATATATAATGGAAAACACACGACTGACGCTCAGGCATCTTCCCCTACTCCCCAACAGATCCCCAGAAGACAGCGTGGAAGGCAGTGTAGACAGTAAATCGGGCTTCAGTTCTATAGCCAAGAAGAGATCAGCTGCTGAAACCACCAGTGGGTACCCCAGGCCACCTGCCTTTGAACTTGGGGATTTGCCATGTTTGATCTTGTCACATACTTGCTTTTTTACAAGATGAACTCTTTGTATTTATGATTTGGGGGGCAATGAAAGGTGCAATGCAGGAACTGCTGCTGCCGAGCTCGCTGGTCACATGGGGGTGCCAGGCGGGATTCTGGAAAACCAGTGCACTTAAACTGATCCTGAAGAGAGCTGTCCCAGCACTCTGGCCACCAGGAGGGCCAGATTCCCCAGAAACTACCTTTTGCCCAAAGAACATGCTCAGTATTTGGGGCATTTCCTCCCACAAACCCTGACTGCTTCTGTTACCTCAGGGCCTTGGTACCTGGATACTGCCACAGAATTGGGGCGGGTGGGGGAGGGGCCTATTTTTAAATAAAATAACTGTTCAAAGTTGGGGGTTTTTTAAAAAATTAAGAAAAAGGAAAGCTATTCTGTATTGCACCTTTTCACAATTTAATACATTTTCTTACATTTTCCTGTGATTTTCGAAACTAAACCATTGTGTGTCCTGTAGTGTCCTGGTTGAGCTGCCGCTCAGCAGCTTCCTCGGGGGGATTTGGAACACCTGTGTCTGTCGCCGCACTGCCTGTGGGAGGGGCCCAGAGGGCTGCTGGGACTGGCGTCTGTACACACTTGTTTGGCCTTTTCTGTAGTTGATGCTGTAAACTCTATGGCTTTTTAAAAACGATTTCATGTTTTTATTTAGTATTGGAAATCCAATACACTTTTTTAATCCAATCAAACTCTGGTCTGGTCAAAGAGTTATTTTCCTTTGT